ATTCTTTCCCCCAAAACTAGTGCGCTCCAGCCGGCGCCTTTCCTCGGAACCTAAGGAAGGGGTATATTTCGTTGCTTTCTTTAAACCTCAGCACGATCACAGTGGCTCCGAGCCGCGGGCGGCTGACCGCGGGCCTCGCGGGCTACTCCTGGTAGGGGCCTGCGCGAGCCTAAGGTGTGTCCCCGCCTGGGTTAGCGCTGCGCTCTGCACTGTTTCTTTTCCTCTTAAAGCTTCTTTCTCACTCACTCTCTCCCTCCTTCTCTCTCTCATTTTTTCCCCATTTCTCTCGTTCTTTTATTCAGCTTTCTCTCTTTCTCTCCCTTTTGTGAATGGGCCGCGGTGTCTTTGTTCTGTAGAGAAGCGCCCGTGTCGCTGACTTTTGTGAACCAGAGAAGGATCTTGTAAAACCTCCTTTTCTCCTTCGTACGCCCCCACTCCCACCCCTCCTCCCCTGCCTCTTTGATTAGATGTTCCCTCATCGTCAAAAAAAAAATGTAATTTCGTTGGTCTGGCGGCCACTTTCTTTGAACATTAGCTCGCTTTCAGCTCCAACTTCAATTAGAAGGAGTTGATTTTGAGAGATCAACAAAAGAACCGACCAAAGCCTTATTAAAGGTCCTAAGAAGATCTCCCGGGTCCTTTGAGAAGCAGTTAAGGAAACAGTGTGCCCTCCATCATATTCTGTTACCGTATTTTATTCGGACTCCAAAGGAAAGTGTCGCTTGGGGGAGGGGGAAGCACTTTGATGAGCGGCGGCCGCGGCCCCTTTTCACTCAGCGGGCTCCCCCTTCGTTCTCCTCCTCCTCACCCAGCGCCCGGTCCGCTCTCGGCGCCCGACCCCGCAGCCCGGGCAGCGCGAGTGCTCCCCACTGCGATGCGCCTGGAGGCTCCTTGACTTGCCCTCACACTTAATCCTGTGCAAACTTTTTACCCCGCCTGTCGGGGTGGGGGAGTGGGGGAGATTAGAAACAAGGGGTAGAAATTCCTCGAAAGGGAATAAAGTGCCTAATTTTCAGGAGGAGGTGCCATTTAAAAGATTCGCCTAGCTTAGAGTTGGAACGAAAACTCTTTTTTGCACTTTTAAAAGTCCACCCAGGTAGACGTGTTTGGGAAGTTTTTTCGGGTGGGAAATGGGCTTCGCCCGTACGAACAATCCGGGGAAATCGCCTCAAGGAGGATCCTTACGCAGCATGTGGAAAAAAGTTGAGGGCAGGGGTCTGTGGCCACATTTTCCATCAAAAAGTCCCTGTTAGAGGCAGTCTAAGAAAGAGAGAGAAAGAGCGAAAAAGAAACTTTCCTATCAAAATGTTTCAATTAAGAAGTAGGGTGTACGTGTGAGGGGAAGAGGACGCTGGGCTCCAACGTTTCAGTAGAAGCGCTTAAGACTTGCAAACACCCTTGGTGGGGACCTGGAACCCCGGGAGATGCCGACGAGCAAGCAGGTAAGTGGCGGCGCCCTCCCAGTGGGTGCTCTCAGGGTAATTCCAGTGCTGCTCTGTTTTGCAGGTTGGCTGCCCGGCGGGTCTCTGTGAGAGATCCAGGTAGATGGTGAACGGCCCCGGCAGCTGAGGGCAGGTAAGGAGAAAGCCGCGGGGCCACCCCGGACTTGACGGTTTCCGTGTGTCTCGTGTCTTCATAGGCCAGGCCCCCAGACGCATCAGACCCTGAAGGACTGCGTGGTGGGAGCCCTGCACCGCTCCTGGCCCCGGGCCCCCTGGATCCGTCGGGGCGCCTCCACCCAGCTGTTAGCATGATGTCTTACCTCAAACAACCCCCATACGGCATGAACGGGCTGGGCCTGGCCGGGCCCGCCATGGACCTCCTGCACCCATCCGTGGGCTATCCGGGTGAGCACCAGCCCTCCCGACCCTGCCTCAGCATGACCCGCGGCGCCCCCGCGTGTCCCCGCAGCCACTCCGCGGAAGCAGCGGCGGGAGCGCACCACCTTCACGCGTTCACAGCTGGACGTGCTCGAGGCGCTCTTCGCCAAGACTCGCTACCCTGACATCTTCATGCGGGAGGAGGTGGCGCTCAAGATCAACCTGCCGGAGTCTAGAGTCCAGGTGCGCACTCCCCGGGCTCCAGGGTCTGGGTATGACCCACTCTCCCCCATCCGGCCCACTGCAGGTCTGGTTCAAGAACCGCCGCGCCAAATGCCGCCAGCAGCAGCAGAGCGGGAGCGGAACCAAGAGCCGCCCAGCCAAGAAGAAGTCCTCTCCAGTGCGGGAGAGCTCGGGCTCCGAAAGCAGTGGCCAATTCACGCCGCCAGCTGTGTCCAGCTCTGCCTCGTCCTCTAGCTCGGCGTCCAGCTCTTCCGCCAACCCAGCGGCTGCAGCGGCTGCGGGACTAGGTGGGAACCCGGTGGCGGCCGCGTCGTCGCTGAGTACACCAGCTGCCTCATCTATCTGGAGCCCGGCCTCCATCTCGCCAGGCTCAGCGCCCGCGTCCGTGTCGGTGCCGGAGCCATTGGCCGCGCCTAGCAACACCTCGTGTATGCAGCGCTCCGTAGCTGCAGGCGCCGCCACCGCAGCAGCCTCTTATCCCATGTCCTACGGCCAGGGCGGCAGCTACGGCCAAGGCTACCCTACGCCCTCCTCTTCCTACTTTGGCGGCGTGGACTGCAGCTCATACCTAGCGCCCATGCACTCACATCACCACCCGCACCAGCTCAGCCCCATGGCACCCTCCTCCATGGCGGGCCACCATCATCACCACCCACATGCGCACCACCCGTTGAGCCAGTCCTCAGGCCACCACCACCACCATCACCACCACCACCACCAAGGCTACGGTGGCTCTGGGCTTGCCTTCAACTCTGCCGACTGCTTGGATTACAAGGAGCCTGGCGCCGCTGCTGCTTCCTCCGCCTGGAAACTCAACTTCAACTCCCCCGACTGTCTGGACTATAAGGACCAAGCCTCATGGCGGTTCCAGGTCTTGTGAGCCCAGGAATGAAAGAGGAGAAGAAACGCAACTACCTGCGCCCTCCGTGGTCCCGATCCTGTTGCTGCTGCTGCACCGCCCGCCTTTGCCTCGTCTTCTCCAAAACTGAATTTTCACCCCCCAAAAAGATGTCCATTGCCTGCACTGCCGCCCCCATTTTTGTGCCACTTGCTTGGGGGGATGTGCAAACCCACCCTGCCCCTTGGATGGGGGGACCGGTGCTTCGGCTTGGCCTACACATTCTATACAGGAGAGATGTATTATTTCCCCCCTTCAGCCCCTACTAAACTCTTAAGCCTCCCCTTCCAGTCTTTCTGGACAGCTATTAAGCACTTGCAGCCTTCGGAGGCTCTGCGCTCTGATCCGCTGTTTGAGCCCAACACTTTAATTTATTCTTTCTGGACACTGGAGTCACTAACTGGCGTGTTTCTGCCCATTGGAGCACCCGCACACTACTCCAAATCAAAACCACTAAGAGTTCCTCCCGCGCAGACTGCTGCCCCTTCAGCTGCCCTCGATTTTGCTCCACGCCTGCCGGCCAGAGCCTCCCGGCGTTTCTTCCGCCCCAGCGGAGTGCGCTGGGGCGCGCCAGGGCTAGGCCCGCCGGAGGAGCGCGTCCCCAGCCTTCCGCGCACAGAGCCGCATCCCGCCCCGCCCTGCGCTGGACTGGTTCAAGCTTCCGCCTCGGCGGGAACGCTGTACATAGTCAGGTCCGTTCCAGGGACCACTTAAACTTTTTAGTTGCTGTTGGTTGGTTGAACTGAACATATCTTGTCTTAGCACCCAGGAAACAGAACTTTAAGATATATACAGCACATATATATATATATACATATATATATACACATATATAAAAAACAAAAGCAAAAAATATTTTCCCTCTGTCCGTCCCCCTTCTGCTCTTCCTCAATCAATGGCGCTTTTTCTTTTTCAGTTGTTGCAAAGCTGCCCTGCCCTCTTCACATCTTCTCCCTCTGTGTATTTATTGAAGAGAACCGCTTGGTTTCAGGAAGCTGGGCGCGGGATATCCGAAGTGTGGAGGAAACAGACAAGTCAGGGTACAGAGGTGGGGGTTGGGCAGGGGCGCAGGGCTGACCCCCTCACCCGGTCTAAGCACAGGGTCGCAGTTCCAGTTTACAAACCTAAAACAAGAAAACCAAAACCAGGGAACAAAACAACAAAACAAAACAAAATCCGTAAAAGTACAGCATTAGGGAAAAACAAACAAACCCAGGCCCCAAACCCAGTTCCAACTCCTCTGTCGGCTTCTCTCTTTCAACACCCTTGTTTTGTCTAGTGAGTTTTTAGTGCACCTTCGTTCTCCGAAATCTGCGGAGAGCCCGCGCGCCTGTGTATCAATTTTGGCTTTGGCCGCTTCGTCCAGTAGGTGGGAAAGTAATTTGTAAATTTGATTTGTCTGATGTGAAGATCACAAATTACTTGTTGAAATGTAAGGCAGTCCCCCTCCTCCTCTTTATCTACATTACTTCCCGAAAATAAATGCAAATTAATGAACGGCTTGTCAGTGTTGCTCTTCTGATTCCAGC